CACAAGTGCAAACCACAGAAACCACTCACTGAGTCCTGCAGTTTTGCTCTCACACAGGAAATACCAGATGTGCACATTGTCACCGACTGTTGCTCACCTATAGTCACATCCATTCACACTGTCACACACTCAATTTCTTCTCTCTGCTCGGAGATTCGCCCCAGCCCTGGTCACATGAAGCTACTGGATGGGGGGGTGTTGGGAGTGTGTGTTGGGGATGAGTTGTTAGAACCTCCCAGCTGTGGACAGCTTCCCGGACACAGGATGGAAGGACCACGGGCTGCCTGTCTCTTGAAAGAGGCTCGAGAAAGACAGGCAAGAGAACCCCAAGGGAGCGGGGAAAGGAACGGGAGGGCTTTGGGGCTGTGGCTTGAGTGTGAACAGATTGTCTCCCCTTGTCTGTCTGTCTCCCCTGGTGGGGACCCCAACCGCAACAATGCACCCGGAAATCCGGCAGTCCAAGGCAGAAACGGCAGGCCAGCGAAGTGTGTGCTTGTCCCTATTTTGGTTGTGATGGTTTGGGGGGGATATGAGACAGCCACAGCGCGGGAGGCGCTGGACAGACGGACATGCCGGGGAGGAGGGGGCGCAGACGGACAGATACCCGAGCGGAGGCGGTCCCGGGGCAGACAGGAGGAGCGGGCGACAACAGACGGCGGCTGTCTAAAGGGAAACCGGTAATTTGGGAACCCGGTTCTCCCCCGCTTCCATCACCGCAATCCCCTCCACCCCCCGCCCCGGGCTCCCGGCGGGCCGGTCTGTCCGCCCGGGCCGGTCCTGGCTGCGCCCTGTGCGGCCGCGCCACCCAGCCCGGGACAAACAGCCCTCGCGTTGCTAGGCGACGGCGTTCCACAGTCCGTCGCGTCACCGCGTCTGCGCGGGCGTGGGGGGGGGGGGGGGGGGCGGGCGCACGGAGACGGCGGCCGCGTCGTTTGTTGACGTTGCCCGGCAACCGGCGCGGCGCTGCCGGGCAACGCCGGCCGACTGTTCATTCTCTCTCTCTTTTTTTTTTTTTTTTTGAGACGGAGTCTCGCTTTCGCTCTGTGGCCCAGGCTGGAGTGCAATGGCGCGATCTCGGCTCACTGCAACCTCTGCCTCCCGGGTTCAAGCGATTCTCCTGCCTCAGCCTCCACAGTAGTTGGGATTACAGGTGCGCACCATCACGACCAATTTTTGTATTTTGTTTTTATTATTGTTTCCTCCACTCTGTAAAGGATCACGTGATAAGGCACTAGCAGATGTGGTTGGAATCCTTGCTGTGCTGAATCCTGGCTGTGTGACCCCAAGTAAGTGCCTTGCCTTCTCTAACCCTCTGCTTGGCTCACTCGCTCCTGGCACCTTCCCTTTCAGGCTCCAGATGGACCCTGGGAAGGACAAAGAGGGGGTGCCCCAGCCCTCAGGGCCGCCAGCAAGGAAGAAATTTGTGATACCCCTCGACGAGGATGAGGTCCCTCCTGGAGTGGTAGGACAAGGAGATGCGGGGCCCCTGGGAGGCAGTCCCCTGCAAACTCCCTTTCTCCCCACAGGCCAAGCCCTTATTCCGATCTACACAGAGCCTTCCCACTGTGGACACCTCGGCCCAGGCGGCCCCTCAGACCTACGCCGAATATGCCATCTCACAGCCTCTGGAAGGGGCTGGGGCCACGTGCCCCACAGGGTCAGAGCCCCTGGCAGGAGAGACGCCCAACCAGGCCCTGAAACCCGGGGCAAAATCCAACAGCATCATTGTGAGCCCTCGGCAGGTGAGGAGGGAGACGGAGAAGTGAGGCCTTGAATTGATGGCTTCTGCCCTTCGTCCCTCCCCAGAGGGGCAATCCCGTACTGAAGTTCGTGCGCAATGTGCCCTGGGAATTTGGCGACGTAATTCCCGACTATGTGCTGGGCCAGAGCACCTGTGCCCTGTTCCTCAGGTGAGCTCTGCGGCGCCACCCCAGACTTCAGGACCTCTCAACTCCCGCTCCCTGCCCCCACCAGCCTCCGCTACCACAACCTGCACCCAGACTACATCCATGGGCGGCTGCAGAGCCTGGGGAAGAACTTCGCCTTGCGGGTCCTGCTTGTCCAGGTGGATGTGGTAAGCAGGGGCTGCTCCCTAGCCAGCCTCACTCTAGGTTTCTAATTCTGATTTTCTCCTCCAGAAAGATCCCCAGCAGGCCCTCAAGGAGCTGGCTAAGATGTGTATCCTGGCCGACTGCACATTGATCCTCGCCTGGAGGTGAGATGAGGGCTTCCCTGCCTCATTCAGGCCCTCCCGGCTGCCCTGTATCCTGTTATCCCAGCCCCGAGGAAGCTGGGCGGTACCTGGAGACCTACAAGGCCTATGAGCAGAAACCAGCGGACCTCCTGATGGAGAAGCTAGAGCAGGACTTCGTCTCCCGGGTGAGGCCACCTCACCTCCCATCCCTGCCTGGTTCCGACACACTCCTGCCTCCACCCTTTCCAGGTGACTGAATGTCTGACCACCGTGAAGTCAGTCAACAAAACGGACAGTCAGACCCTCCTGACCACATTTGGAGTAAGGAATGGCTCCCCTGCCCCATAGGCATTAACTGCCCTGACCCCTCGCTTTCACCTTTCAGTCTCTGGAACAGCTCATCGCCGCATCAAGAGAAGATCTGGCCTTATGCCCAGGCCTGGGCCCTCAGAAAGTAAGAGCTCTGGGAAAGAACCCAAGGAGTTGTGGTTCCTCATTTTTTTCTCCCTCCCATCCAGGCCCGGAGGCTGTTTGATGTCCTGCACGAGCCCTTCTTGAAAGTACCCTGATGACCCCAGCTGCCAAGGAAACCCCCAGTGTAATAATAAATCGTCCTCCCAGGCCAGGCTCCTGCTGGCTGCGCTGGTGCAGTCTCTGGGGAGGGATTCTGGGGGTGTCACCTTCTGGTGGCCCAGGTGGGCACCTTCAGCTTTCTTTAGTTCCTCAGTTTCCCGGGGGCAGACTACACAGGCTGCTGCTGCTGCTGCTTCCGCTTCTTGTCCCGGCCTGTGGGAGCCTCCTCCCCAGACTCTGAATTCAGTGGCGGCCCTGGCATCTCCTCTTGGGGCACTGTCTCTGGCATCCGGCTTTCCTGACTCTGCTTCTTCCTCTTCTTGGTGGATCCCGGAGTTGCCCTGGCTTCAGGCTGTCCCTCCCCTGGCAGTTCAGGCTCTAGTGGCTGAATTGGCTCAGTCACTGTGTGACCTCTCTCTTTCTTCTTCTTCTTCTTCTTGGTGGATGTGGGAGCTGCCTGAGGCTCAAGGTCATCCGGCAGCTCAGGCCCCACCACCTCTGTCTCTGGCTCCACTGTGGCATCTTGCTGTTTTTCTTTCTTCGTCTTCTTTTTGGGAGCTGCCAGAGCTGCCTGGGCCTGAGGCTTCGCTCCTTCTGGCTGTTGAGGCGCCATGGTCCCCCCTGGGGACTCCAGAGGCTTCATCTCCGGCTCCACTGGCTCCATCGCCTCCGTCCCTGGCTCCATCATTGCCATCTGTCCCTTTTCTTTTTTCCTCTTCTTCGTAGGGGGCAGAGGGATGGCTTCCTCCAGTGGCTCCACCTTCACCTGTGGCTGAGACTCAACTGTCACCCCCTCCTCTGGCTCCATCCCTTCCGTCCCCTTTTGCCTCTTTCTCTTTTTGGTCGGGGACAGGACTGTGTCTTCTAGAGGCTCAGTGTTAATCTGTTCCTGCTTCACTGTCTTGTCTTCTGGCTCGAAGGTTTCTTTCCCTTTGGGCTTCTTCCTCTTCTTGGTGGTGGACGGGAACAGCACTCCCAGAGGCTCCAGTGTCTCCACTGTGGGCTCTGTCCCCACAGGCCCTGCTGCCTCTGGTTCTTTCAGCTGCTGATTTTTTTTCTTCTTCTTCTTCCGCACATCCATTTCTGGCGACCCCAAAGCCATGTCCACCTCCAGGGCCCCGTGCCCATTCACTGCCTCCTGAGTGACTGGGGCCTCTGTCACCTGCATCTCCTTTTTCTTCTTCCCTGAGGTGAGCAGGTTGGGGGCCAAGGCTGACCTAGGCCCTGTGACTGGTGGGTTGCCCCCAAAGGCACAGAACCGAGGCCTCAGGCCAGGAGGGATCTGTGGTGGGGGACTTGCTGGGATGGGCTGCAGAGGGCTCCCTGACAGGGATTGCTGGGGACCCTCAAGGATCCTTAGGGTGCCCTGGGGGGCTGAGGCACAGGTGAGTCCACCTCCTGCCTCCGTTGAGGGGGCCAGCAGGGTCGCTTCTCCAGCTTGGGGACAGCTGCTGAGGACTCGATAGCGGTGCCGCTTGCCTGCCAATTTGCCCTTGACGATCTGGGAGCCAGAGAGAGGCACATGCCGCCCATTGAAGCTACAGAGAGAAACAGGGAGGGCAGAGGCTTAAGTGGAACAGGAGAGGGAAGGTTTTTTGATTTTTTTTTTGTTTTTTTTTGAGAGAGTCTTGCTCTGTTGCCTAGGCTGGAGTGCAGTGGCATGATCTCGGCTCACTGCAATGTCCACCTCCTGGGTTCAAGCGATTCTCCTGCCTCAGCCTCTCAAGTAGCTGGGATTACAGGCACCTGCCACCACGCCCAGCCAATTTTTGTATTTTTAGTAGAGACAATTTCACTATGTTGGCCAGGCTGGTCTTGAACTCCTGACCTCAAGTGATCTGCTCGCCTCGGCCTCCCAAAGGATGGGATTACAGGCACCAGCCACTGCGCCTGGCTGGCCTCTGGTTTTTAATAAAACATGACTAGAGTGACTCCATCTTAAAGTGAGTAGCTAGGCACTTACAAGGTTCATGCTTATGGCCTGAAAATAACCACATCCCAGGCTGACCACCAATTATAATTACAGAATATTTATGGCCATACAGAACATGTTCCACCAAGCCTGCAGAATGTCCAAATGTCCTAAGAATGCAGCCCCCATTACTTAAATATAACATAAATGAGCAAGCTTAGGTTGCAGGATTAATGGTCGTGGATAACACCAATAGCCCCTACCTTTAGTGAGCTTATCTGCACACTCCAAGTTTAACTATAGTTCCTTATAGTTTCTTATAAGTAGAAATACTAACAAAGGGCTGTGGGTTTCTCCCCCTGCTTTCTGAGGACACTCTACTCTGTAAAGGAGTAGTTTCCAATAAACTTGTTTCTTTCACTGTGCTCTGTGACTCACCTCTAATTCTTTCCTGTGA